CACCACAGTCCTGAGGGCACACAAGGGCCAGATGCAGATAATCAAAATCCCAACACTCAGTTTCATAGGGACCCACAAACCGTCTCCATGGAAAACCAGAACCAGAAGCGCTGCCCTATCAGAAGGATTCTGGAAATAACGCTGGATGAGGCAGAGCCACAGTCACAGATCCGATGTCAGGTACGTCACAAACGCAGACACAAACCGCAAAGACCCCAGAGACCCGCTACAGCCAGCGTCAGAGTCAGGCACCACCGCGCAGCCTTCTCTGCGGCACCATCCTAATCCCCCGCTAGAGAACGGCACACGCGCACGCAGCAGCCCCGTGCACGGAAACACTACTCCGCCAGCGGCCAGGCACTCGGTCCAGGTACGCGGGGGCGCGGCGGCCGTCACTCAGCAAACACCACAGGCAGCACGCGCCGCGCCTTGGTCCAGGCTCGCGATACTGGGGTTTCCTCCATCCAACTCACGCCAGGGTCACGGCTACAGGCCTAGATTTGAACACTCCATCCCCATCGGGATCCTGTAGCCAACCTCCACCCTCCTCCAAACCTCCCGACCCCTCGGCAGGTGCGGCCCCACACTTCTCCCTTGCTCCCTGAAGGGCCCCAGCGTTCGCCCCCCGCGCGCTTGCGCACTCGAGGCAGAAGCCGATTTCCAAAGGTTCCGGTGAGGCGTCGCTGGGGGCGGGGCGGGGCTCGCAGCCTCCGCCTGTCTCCGAGCCGAGAACCAAATGAAAAATAAAAAGGCGGAATATTGTTTTTTTAAATTTTGGACCGCAGTGTCCACAGGGGAGCAGGCCTGGATTATCTTTAATGGCACTGGTCAGTCACGGGGCGGCCATTACAGGTAGAGGCCTGAGGCGAGGGACACTGCGGCCCCTCTGGCTCCGTCTCCCCGGCCCGACTATCCCCGCCGAGACCCGGCCCCACGCGCCCCTCCCGGCCCGGAGCAGCTGCGGGACTTGCCTCCGCCCCCCCGCGCGCTAGCGCATTCGCGACGGAGACAGGCGCTCTCCCGTATTCTGGCGCCGCTGACTCCCAGGGCTGGGCTATCCTCTGAGTCGGGTGAGGCTGGGGCTGGGAGCCGGGCGCCACTGTGGCCGCTGCTTTTCTGAGGGAAAAGAGCGCGGAGTGGGCCAGGTTTTGCAGGCCGGGCCAAGGTGGAGAAAAGGTTCCTGTGGAGCCTCAGGCCGGTGTGCTTTTTTTCCCGGGACTGAGCTTCTGCAGCCCTGAGGCCTGGAGGCCCGGGCGGTAGTAACTGTGCCGGACCAGGTTCGTGGGTGCGGCCTGTGGTGCAGTTGGAGACCGAGGCCCCGCGCATCCTCGTCCGCGCTTCAGCCACTTAGGCTCGGCCGTAGCGAAAAGGCCCAAGAGGGAAGTCAGAGGTGAACGCCCCAGGATGAAGGTCCCCTGCAAAACGCTGGGACCTAGATTTGGGGTGGGTGTCTGGGGTCTAGGAGGACACGCTGGCTCTGCCCTGTCGTTTCCATTTGTGCATGCAGGTGGCGGTTAGTTGGGGCCAGGGAAGCGTGGAGGGTGGGTTCCAATCGAGTCAAGAAAAGCCTGGGGTGTCCTGAACTCTGCCTGCTTCCCCAGCCCTGCCAGTTTCCAGAGAAGGCGCTTGAGAAGGAGAAACGAATCGCTGCTGCTCTTCTAAAAGCCGGTTCCCTGTGAGTTCGTGCTGCTGCTTTGTTTCTGTGAATCTTCTCATGATTTTACATGTTCTTTCTGCAGCTCTGGTGTCTGTGGACCCTGCTTCTGAAGTACATGAACCTTGAGGAAAATTGACCAGTTCTAGCAGTTCTAAAATCATGGCTCGTGTAAGTTGGAATTTCTCTCTACTTTGGAATTCCTTACAAATAATACATGCGTTTATCATTTCAGGATTTGGTGATGTTCAGAGATGTGGCTGTAGACTTTTCTCAGGAAGAATGGGAATGCCTGAACTCATATCAGAGGAATTTGTACAGAGATGTGATATTAGAGAACTATAGCAACTTGGTGTCACTGGGTAAGCCTAGCATATCTGTGTCAGATAATTTATTCTTTATTATATTCTATTATTTATTTTTAAGCAGGATGTTCTATTTCTAAGCCAGATGTGATCACCCTATTGGAACAAGGGAAAGAGCCCTGGATGGTTGTGAGGGATGAGAAAAGAAGATGGACTCTAGGTAAGTGCTGATCAGGCAGAGGTCAGCCATTAGGAAAATATGTTTTGGTCTTGTTTTCTTTCAGATTTGGAATCCAGATATGACACTAAAAAGTTATTTCAAGGAAAGGATATTTATGAAATGAACTTATCTCAGTGGAAGGTAATGGAAAGAATTAAAAGCTGTGGACTTGAAGAACAAGAAAGTCCTCATGAGGTGTGTTTCAGGCAAGTGACAAAAACCACCTCTGAAAAAATGCCTACTTACAGAAAACTCACATCTCTTCCTCTGTATCAGAAAAGTCATAACAGAGAGAAACCCTACGAATGTGGGGAATGTGGGAAGGCTTTTAGAGTACGACAACAACTTACTTTCCATCAAAGAATTCATACTGGTGAGAAACCCTATGAATGTAAAGAATGTGGAAAAGCCTTTAGACAGTGTGCCCACCTCAGTCGACATCAGAGAATTCATACTTCTGACAAACTCTATGAATGTAAAAAATGTGGAAAGATCTTCACATGTGGCTCAGACCTTCGAGTACATCAGAGAATTCATATTGGTGAGAAGCCGTATGAATGTAAAGAATGTGGGAAAGCCTTTAGAGTTAGAGGACAACTTAATCTCCATCAAAGGATTCACACGGGTGAGAAACCCTATGAATGTAAAGAATGTGGGAAGGCCTTTAGGCAGTATGCACACCTTACTCGACATCAGAGACTGAACATTGCTGAGAAGTGCTATGAGTGTAAGGAATGTGGTCAGGCCTTTCTGTGTAGTACAGGCCTTCGACTACATCACAAACTTCATACTGGAGAAAAACCCTATGAATGTAAGGAGTGTGGAAAGGCCTTTAGAGTGCGGCAGCAACTTACTCTCCATCAGAGAATTCACACTGGTGAGAAGCCTTATGATTGTAAGGAATGTGGGAAGACTTTCAGTCGTGGCTATCATCTAACTCTCCATCAGAGAATACATACTGGTGAAAAGCCCTATGAATGTAAGGAATGTCAGAAGTTCTTTCGTCGTTACTCAGAACTTATTTCACATCAGGGTATTCACATTGGAGAGAAACCTTATGAATGTAAGGAATGTGGGAAGGCATTTAGGCTGTTCTCACAGCTTACTCAACATCAGAGTATTCATTTTGGTGAGAAACCCTTTAAGTGTAAGGAATGTGAGAAGACTTTTAGACTGCTTTCACAACTTACCCAACATCAAAGTATTCATACTGGTGAAAAGCCCTATGACTGTAAGGAATGTGGAAAGGCCTTTAGACTTCATTCATCACTGATTCAACATCAGAGAATTCATTCTGGTGAGAAACCATACAAATGTAAGGAATGTAAAAAGGCATTTAGACAACATTCACATCTTACTTACCATCAGCGAATTCATAATGTAACTTAATAATTATTAGAACTCTTCCTTTGCGAATTTTATGTTGAGCATAGGAAGTACATTCTAGAGGAAAGGTTTTTGAACGTGGGAATCCCTTTTGCTTCATGCTCACAACTAAGCATAGGAAGTTTTATTTAAAGGAAAGAATATGTTAATGAACATATAGAAGCCTTTCATCACCTTTGAAACCATGTTAAACTTTAGGAAATTCATCCTAGAAAAGAACTTTATTACAGGACTGAATGTGGAAAAGCTTTTGATCTTACCTATTATTATCTCCATATTCTTCCATCTGTGTATATACACACGAAGGTTGCTAGGGAACCACTTCATTCTGAAAATGTGTAAATGAAAGGAAAGTCATTTAGTCTGCATTTCCTGTAGGAACTGTATTTCAGGGCAACCAGAAGTTAAGGAGGTAAAGTTCTTCTTTATTAGAAAATTCCAGGCTAATGAATGCAGAAAGAATAATAGAAAATTATATTAGAAAAACTATTGTGTAACACATAATGAAATAATGGATCTAGGCATGATTCTCTGTACAGGTTGACACCATTCAGTGAAGGTTGTGAACTTTATAGTGAATAGATGAGACTGACAACGTCTGAACCCACTCATCATCTCAACTTCACAAAAAGCAAGAGAGTAAAAATTACGTGCCTCCTAATGTGCTACAGTAAGATATACACATCTTGCCAAAAATATTGAACCTGAATTTAAGCCTCAAGAGCCAACTCCCAGTTTAGAGAAAATTCAAGGAATGGAAGAGTAAATTACATGACACAAAAAGGAGCAATTAAATCTAAAATAAGGGTAATTCTACAAGAGGAATCACCTGGTTTCCCAACCAATAAAATGGCATTTTAAGAAATAAGGTGGAACTCCTAGGTATTGACAGACTTGAGACATCAGTCAAATGCAATGAAACAGTGGTTTTTACTTAGATCATGAGTTGAACAAACATGTAAAAGAAGAGATACTTAACAATAATTGGGAGAATGGAATATTGACAATATTAGATAATATTAAGAAACTTTGTTATGTGTGATAATAGCATTGTGGTTATGTAAAAGTGTATTTGTTAGAGATAATTTCTGAAGTCTATACACAGGAGATGATATATCTGGAATGTCCTTTTGTTCATACAAAAGAAAAATGAGGATGAATAACAAGTTTGGCAAAATGATGGTAACCTAAGTCTTGGATACATGGTTTTTATTTGTTTTGTTTTTGCTATTCTACTTTTGTGTATTTAAAATTTTCCATGATGTTCTTTTAAAGATCAAATTATCCATGAAATTATAGCCAGTTTAAAATGAATTATTTTAAAAAAAATTTCTGGCTGGGCCCGGTGGCTCATGCCTGTAATCCCAGCACTTTGGGAGGCCGGTGGGCAGATCATGAGGTCAGGAGTTCGAGACCAGCCTGACCATCATGGTGAAACCTCATCTCCACTAAAAATACAAAAATTAGCCAGGCGTGGTCACATGCGCCTGTAATCCCAGCTACTCGGGCAGCTGAGACAGGAGAATCACTTGAACCCAGGAGGCAGAGGTTGCAGTGAGCCGAGATCACGCCATTGCACTCCAGCCTGGGCAACAAGAGCAAAACTCTATCTCAAAGAAAAAAAGAAAATTTCTACATATTAAAACTTGTGGATGTTGCCAAAGCTCTACACATTGGGATTGGAATATTAATTACACTATAATGACGATAATGTATTCAGGAAGTTAAAATGTAGGTCCACATTTTATTTAGTTGACCTCTCTATCTCTATATTATAGTACCCATGGTATGCACCTTTTTTTTTTTTTTTTTTGAGACGGAGTCTCGCTCTTTCGCCCAGGCTGGCGTGCAGTGGCACAGTCTCGGCTCACTGCAAGCTCTGCCTCCCGGGTTCAAGCCATTCTCCTCCCTCAGACTTCCGAGTGGCTGGGATTACAGGCGCCCGCCACCACACCAGGTTGATTTTTGTATTTTTAGTAGAGATGGGGTTTCACCATGTTGGCCAAGCTGGTCTCAACTCCTGACCTCAGGTGATCCACCTGCCTTGGCCTCCCAAGGTGCTGGGATTACAGGCGTGAGCCACCATGCCCGACTCTCACTTCATATGTTTAAAGAATGAGTAAAAGAAAGCAATTACTACTGCTAAATGTGGGAAATAATGGACTAGACCTGTACTAATATATGGTAGTCACTAGCAACCTGTTGAGCACTTGAAATTGAGTTATTGAGCACTGAAATGTGGCTAGTCCAAATTCAAATGGTGTTTTTTTGTAAAACACAAGATTCTGAAGACTTAGTTATTTTAAAAAAGTTAAGTATCTCAATTTTTCATATTGAGTACATATTGAAATAATATTTTAGATATATTGGTTCAAATAAAATACATTAAAATGAATAACACTTTTTTGTTTTTAAAATTGTTATAGGAAAATTTATATATGTAGCTCACGTATTTCTATTGTCAGCGCTGGCATAAACAATAAAAAGTAGACTTGGTTTTTTTGTGTGTGTTTCTTTAAAAGATACCAATATAGTCAAGACCTTTGCAGTTTTGATCACAGAAATATGAAAGATTACACAGCTACAGCTATATGAATGATAAAAGTGACAGCTATGGATTTTTAAAGTTATAAGTTGCTATACTACATATATGTAATGTGTGTGTGTATAGTGTGTAGGTATATATATTTATATTTATACACACACTATACATGTATTTTAAAATATTGAAAATCCAGAATTATTTTATGGTAAAAATTACTAAAATTGACTTCACATGCTGAATGAAGAGAGCCTGAGTAGACCAACAAACAAATGAAAAATTAAGACGGTTAGAAGATACGCTTTCTAAAAGAATACATTTAGAATCTAACTTTAAAAAAAAAAAATCCTACTCTCCTGAGCCAGAGTGGTCTCAGAGAGACTCCGAGAACCTAATTTTTTACAAGTAAAATCTTTGAAGAATTGGTAATTGCTAAATTTTTCCAACATACTATTCTACAAGACTAACCTAAAACTGATTATAAGAACTAGGTGAGGAGGGCTGGCAAAACGAAAATCTAGACATTTTCCGTATGAAGAGAAATCTGGTAATTCTAATTTCTATGGGAAATTATATCCAACAGTTTAGAATAGAAAATCATTTATGTGGAATAACTTGGACCAGATCCATCCAGCTTTAATTATATATTTAGATTCTAGGCATTCTACCTTCAGAACATCATAATGATAGTAAAAGAGATACGATTCTGGCCCAGTATCATCTCAATTCATGCTTATTGTCTTTTTTTTTTTTTTTTTTTTAGCTTTCTATGTATTAAGAATGGAATGAATTTTATGTATGTAAAAGTGTAACCCAACACCTTAAAATTACCTTCTCAAAATTAATAAAGACAGAGTTCTTATAAATGATTGCATCAGTTGGACTTCGGTGATTTCACCGTGGTCATCCATTATGAACTGTATTTGCTGTTATAATTGGGAAGCCATGATGTTCAGTGTATTACATCATTATATTCCATTTCTCAAATGGAATATGAAACTTGATAGCATTTGAAACCATTTCCCAGGAAACACTAGTGCTTGATGGTATTTTTAGAAAGCATTCTGTGGTTAAATGAGCATATTAAAATTAATAATTAAGAAAATAAAACTATAGCTTCTCCAAATAATGAAGTAATGAGAGTTTAATTGATTTTATTTAACTTAATGTATCTGAAGCACCTTTTACCCTGTAACTTTCACTCTTAATGCTTGTGAGTATGGGATATGAACCCATTTTAACAGATAAGTGCTGTAACCAAAACAGGTGACAGCAAAGGTGGAAAGTTCGGACCTCATGTCAGGTGGTTAGTTGTGTTGGAAGGTGGATGTGAGGTATGTTTCCCTGGATGTGGCATCATGTTCTAAAGTCACCTGTTCTTTCTGAATATTGAACTGTTGCTTTTCTGCAGAAATAAAATTTCTGAATCAACACTATACTGCAATGAAAATGAACAACCTATGACTGT